AGCTTGTCCCGGGGGGTGTGGAATCTGGCAGTGACTGGTGGAGCTCAGGGTGCTGCAGACCCACCCCGGCCCCCAGGGCCTCACAGTGCTAGACCCACAGGCATGTGCGAGTGGGCTCTACAGCAAGTCTGGTGGGTGACCCCTGGGGCTGTTGAAAAGGGGCTGCCTGGTTTGCCCTCTGGGATTCAGAGGGCAGAAAGGGCCGGCCTTACCCTGGTGACATCACATCCCTCCCGCAGGGGAGCACCAACAGGTGCTGCAGGCCGTGGAGCTCCAGGGCTTGGGCCTCTCGTTCAGCGCCTGCTCCCTGGCCCTGGACCAGGCCCAGCTTACACCCCTGCTGCGGGCCCTCAAGCTGCACACAGCACTCCGGGAGCTGCGCCTGGCAGGGAACCGGCTGGGGGACAAGTGTGTGGCTGAGCTGGTGGCTGCCCTGGGCACCATGCCCAGCCTGGCCCTCCTTGACCTCTCCTCCAATCACCTGGGTCCCGAAGGCCTGCGCCAGCTTGCCATGGGGCTCCCAGGCCAAGCCACCTTGCAGGTATAGGCACAGAGAGCAGCAGGCCCTCAACAGGGGGCTCACTGCCAGCCTGTGTCTTCCACAGAGTTTGGAGGAGCTGGACTTAAGCATGAACCCCCTGGGGGACGGCTGTGGCCAGTCCCTGGCCTCCCTCCTGCACGCCTGCCCCTTACTCAGCACCCTGCGCCTGCAGGCGTGTGGCTTCGGCCCCAGCTTCTTTCTGAGCCACCAGACAGCACTGGGTAGTGCTTTCCAAGGTGAGCTGACCAGGCACTCCCTGTCCACTCCCCGTGGGGCTGACGGATTCTGGCCCCGGTGCAGATGCTGAGCACCTGAAGACCCTGTCCCTGTCCTACAACGCCCTGGGAGCCCCTGCCCTGGCCAGGACCCTGCAGAGCCTGCCCGCCGGCACCCTCCTGCACTTAGAGCTCAGCTCCGTGGCAGCCGGCAAGGGTGATTCGGACCTCATGGAGCCTGTATTCCGATACCTGGCCAAGGTACGAGGTGGGGAAGAACCCAGAAAATACTGTTTGGCCCCCTTGGGCCTCTGCTCATGTCCAGGAAGGCTGTGCTCTAGCCCACCTGACCCTGTCTGCAAACCACCTGGGGGACAAGGCTGTTAGAGACCTGTGCAGGTAACGCCCTTTCCCTGCTGCCTGCTGACCTGCAACCTTTGCACTTCTTCCCATGTTATCTCAGATGTCTCTCTCTGTGCCCCTCACTCATCTCACTGGATCTGTCTGCCAACCCTGAGATCAGCTGTGCCAGCTTGGAAGAGCTCCTGTCCACCCTCCAAAAGCGGCCCCAAGGCCTTAGCTTCCTTGGCCTGTCAGGTGAGTGCTGGTATGGTGGCCACGCCTGCCATAGCGCTGAGGTCTGCCCTCTTCCCCTCCGCAGGCTGCGCCGTCCAGGGTCCCCTGGGCCTGGGCCTGTGGGACAAGATAGCCGCGCAGCTCCGGGAACTGCAGCTGTGCAGCAGACGCCTCTGCGCTGAGGACAGGGACGCCCTGCGCCAGCTGCAGCCCAGTCGGCCGGGCCCCGGCGAGTGCACGCTGGACCACGGCTCCAAGCTCTTCTTTCGGCGCCTCTGACCCTGGCGCTGCCTTTCCCCACCCTCACCGAAGCCCCTAATAAATGAAGCTGCTGGCCGGGCGCGGTGGCTCACGCCTGTAATCCCAACACTTTGGGAGGCCCAGGCGGGCGGATCACGAGGTCAGGAGATCGAGACCATCCTGGCTAACATGGTGAAACCCCGTCTCTACTAAAAATACCAAAAATTAGCCGGGCGTGGTGGTGGAAGCCTGTAGTCCCAGCTACTCCGGAGGCTGAGGCAGGAGAATGGCGTGAACCCGGGAGGCGGAGCTTGCAGTGAGCCGAGATCGCACCACTGCACTCCAGCCTGGGCGACAGACCGAGACTCCGTCTCAAAAAAAAAAAAAAATAAAATAAATGAAGCTGCTGCCTCCCTCCCCGTGGCTGCCTGGCAGGCGG